CATTATAATTAAGAAGGCTTAACTCACGATGAAGGGGACTGCTCTAGTGGACGAGTTGGGCCGATCCCTTTATTGACTCCGTTAGGATGGGAGATGGGGGTTGGAGGGATAGGCGTTAGGGGTATAAAGGGGCCAGCTTGGGAATCAAACCCTACTTCCAGAGTCCCTTCGGGCTTTGAACATGCCAGAAACATTTTCCCTGCTTAGAGCACTGTGCTGAATTTTGTTAAACTTGTGATTAAATCGTCATGAAAGCTTACACGTGCATTTAAAAATTATTCAGATATGCACCATTAGGGATAATCAGGCTAATAGTACCAGACCTTGAGTTCATTGAGGACTGGATTAGTCCCTTAAGTATCGTGGTAAATGTTAATTGAACAAATTCCAAGTTTATAGCCACCCACTTTCTGTCATATCAGCATTTCAGTTATTGAAAAATTAAGTTCTAGCTTTTCTTTTAAGGAACTTTAAAAATCACAAGTTCGAATTTTAAAAAGGAATCCTAAGACATTTTTCCTCGTCTGCTGACATATTTCCACAGCAAATGCTAAACTAATAGCTAGGCTATTATTAGGTGATTTTGCCATCTTAAAATCTTTTGGTTTCTGAGTTCGAGGAAAGGCGTTGGGGGCAAATATGTAAGAGAGGCTGTGAGGGATGTAATACTGCAAACGCTAACGTTTTGTTTTCATAGTTGTTTGGCCACCTCGCGAGATCCAGTGAACCGGAGGAGTTCCTGTTTTTCCCTTTTAATTTTTGTCAATCTAATCTTCAAAGTCAACAAAGCTAAAATCGAGCACCCAGGTGGTTCACCTCCCCAGAGGGGCTCAGATCATGAAATAAACGCCACCAAAAAAACGCTGGAAGAGGCAGCCCACAGTGAAAAGTCCCAGGAAGTGATTTCCGGTCGAAGGTGGGAGGGGCGGCTGATTTCCGGTCGAAGGGCAGGCGACGGCTCTTGCGCAAGCGCGCTTCGCACTTTGCGGGCTTTTTTTTTTTTTTTTTTTTTTTTTTTTTTTTCCTTTCCCCTCCCCCTCCCTCTCCAAGCCGGAGGGGTCCTGAGGTGACAGCGCCTGCAACTGAAATTTCAGCAGCGGGAGAAGATGGACAAGAGAAAGCTCGGGCGACGGCCATCTTCATCCGGTGAGAAAGGGTCAGAGAAGGGCTGAACATATGATAATTTTTACCACGTCTTTGGTTTTTGTAGAAATCATCACAGAAGGAAAAAGGAAAAAGTCATCTTCTGATTTATCGGAGGTATGCATTTGTTTTGCTTTTAACCTATTATCTTAAACTAATTATTTTCTCATCCTATTTTCAGATAAGAAAGATGTTAAATGCAAAACCAGAGGATGTCCATGTTCAATCACCACTGTCCAAATTCAGAAGCTCAGAACGCTGGACTCTCCCTTTGCAGGTGGTAAATAAAATTAATTTATTTTAAGTATACAGTTATTATTAAAATTTCATTTTTTTTTTCCTAGTGGGAAAGAAGCCTAAGGAATAAAGTCATCTCTCTAGACCATAAAAATAAAAAACATATCCGAGGGTGTCCTGTTACTTCCAAGTCATCACCAGAAAGGTAAGATATGTGTGTGTGCGACATAGTATGGGCCATATATACTAATTATTTATGTGTATAACAGGCAACTCAAAGTTATGTTGACGAATGTCCTATGGACGGATTTAGGACGAAAATTCAGAAAGACCCTACCTAGAAACGATGCTAATTTATGTGATGCCAACAAGGTGCAATCAGACTCATTGCCTTCGACATCTGTTGACAGCCTAGAGACATGTCAAAAATTAGAACCTCTTCGCCAAAGCCTTAATTTATCTGAAAGGTATGTTGTTCAGTATTGATTTTGTTCAACTTTACAGTACAGTGTTTGTTATTCTATGTGACAGGATACCCAGAGTTATATTGACGAATGTCCTGGGAACGGAGTTAGGAAGAAAATACATAAGGACCCCACCTGTAACTGAGGGAAGTTTGAGTGATACAGACAACTTGCAATCAGAGCAACTTTCTTCATCATCTGATGGCAGCCTAGAATCTTATCAAAATCTAAACCCTCACAAGAGCTGTTATTTATCTGAAAGGTATGTTTAGTGATAACTTTACTCAAAATAATAGAATTGAGTATAATACAGTTCTCTTTTGCAGGGGCTCACAACGAAGTAAGACAGTAGATGACAATTCTGCAAAGCAGACTGCGCACAATAAAGAAAAACGAAGAAAGGATGATGGCATTTCTCTTTTAATATCTGATACTCAGCCTGAAGGTTTGTGAACCTTAGAAAACTGTTGGAATTTGTGTCCATATTTATGCTTCATTTGTTTTTTAAGACCTTAACAGTGGAAGTAGAGGTTGTGATCATCTCGAACAGGAAAGCAGAAACAAGGATGTTAAATATTCTGATTCAAAAGTGGAACTCACTCTGATTTCCAGGAAGACAAAGAGAAGGCTTAGAAATAATTTACCTGATTCTCAATATTGTACTTCTTTGGATAAGTCAACAGAACAGACAGTAAGTAGAGGTATTTAGATATTATAGGAAATAATGCTATTTTTTTCTATGTGTTTATGTTTAGAAAAAACAAGAAGATGACTCAACAATATCCACTGAGTTTGAAAAGCCAAGTGAAAACTATCATCAGGATCCAAAACTGCCTGAAGAAATTACAACTAAACCTACAAAAAGTGATTTTACTAAACTATCCTCACTTAACAGTCAGGAGTTGACTTTGAGTAATGCCACCAAAAGTGCCTCTGCCGGTTCAACCACTGAAACCGTTGAGAACTCTAATTCCATTGATATTGTGGGGATTTCTTCCCTGGTTGAGAAGGATGAGAATGAGTTGAATACCATAGAAAAGCCTATTCTAAGAGGACATAATGAAGGGAACCAATCACTGATCTCAGCTGAACCAAGTAAGTGACAGGAGGATTATAAAGTTACTTAAAAACAAAAATACATTTTTCTTTTCCGTTTTAGTTGTTGTTTCCAGTGATGAAGAAGGACCTGTTGAACATAAAAGTTCAGAAATTCTTAAGTTACAATCTAAGCAAGACCGTGAGACAACTAATGAAAATGAGAGTACTTCTGAATCAGCATTGTTAGAACTACCATTGATTACATGTGAATCTGTACAGGTAATTTATTTCTGTCTTCTCATAGATTAACATTATATGCATTTTATGATTTATTCCTTGTTAGATGTCATCTGAATTATGCCCATATAATCCTGTCATGGAGAACATTTCCAGTATTATGCCTAGTAATGAGATGGATCTACAACTGGATTTTATATTTACTTCTGTTTATATTGGTAAAATAAAAGGAGCTTCTAAAGGTTGTGTTACAGTAAGTATATTTTCTTTAATTTTCTTTTAGTTACTCATTGTTTGCTTTTTAATTTTTTCTTCAGATCACAAAAAAATATATTAAGATCCCATTTCAAGGTAAGTTATCATTCTCTTATGAACTTGTCTTTTTTTTTAAATTGTTGTCTTTTATTTGTTTCAGTGTCCCTGAATGAGATTTCATTGCTAGTGGATACCACACATTTAAAGCGGTTTGGGTTATGGAAAAGTAAGGATGATAATCACAGTAAAAGGAGTCATGCTATTCTTTTCTTCTGGGTCTCTTCAGATTATCTTCAAGAGATTCAGACCCAATTAGAACACTCTGTATTAAGCCAGCAATGTGAGTATAAAATGATTTCTAAATTTCAGGATCTATTGATACAAATTATTTTTTCCTTTTGTAGCAAAATCTAGTGAATTCATTTTCCTTGAACTACACAATCCTGTTTCACAAAGAGAAGAATTGAAGCTGAAAGATATTATGACGGAAATAAGTATAATCAGTGGAGAATTAGAGCTTTCTTACCCGTTGTCTTGGGTTCAGGCATTTCCTTTGTTTCAGAACCTCTCTTCAAAAGAAAGTTCTTTTATTCATTATTACTGTGTTTCAACTTGTTCTTTCCCTGCTGGTGTTGCTGTTGCTGAAGAAATGAAGCTGAAATCAGTATCTCAGGTTAGCATATCATTAATATAATTGGCAGAGAATTGAGACCCTTTTTCTTGCCACTTTCTGTCAGCCCTCAAACACAGATGCGGCCAAGCCTACTTACACCTTCCTGCAGAAGCAAAGTAGCGGTTGCTACTCCCTTTCTATTACATCTAATCCAGATGAAGAATGGCGAGAAGTCAGGCACACTGGACTTGTTCAGAAGTATGTACTGTCATAGCATGTTTGTAGTAGATCAGTATATGTTAACTTTATTTTTACTTTTAAGGTTGATTGTATATCCTCCACCACCTACTAAGGGGGGATTAGGAGTAACTAATGAAGATCTGGAGTGTTTAGAAGAAGGAGAGTTTCTTAATGATGTAATCATTGATTTTTACCTTAAGTAAGTACAATGATAAATGATCCTACATATTTTAATTTACTTTTGTGGGGTTACTACTTTACAGGTATCTTATATTGGAGAAGGCATCAGATGAACTTGTTGAACGAAGTCACATTTTTAGTAGCTTTTTCTATAAATGCTTGACAAGAAAGGAAAATAATTTAACAGAAGATAATCCAAATCTTTCGTAAGTTAATCCTCTAATGTACTTAAGTTTTATTATATATCAAATCTGTCTTTCATACTCTCAGAATGGCACAGAGAAGACATAAAAGAGTAAGAACATGGACTCGTCACATAAACATTTTTAATAAAGATTACATCTTTGTACCTGTAAATGAGTCGTAAGTATTTCAGATTATTTAAGAACATATTGATGGTATTAAGATTGTAGTTCTTTTTCAACAGGTCTCACTGGTATCTCGCAGTCATTTGTTTTCCATGGTTAGAAGAAGCTGTGTATGAAGATTTTCCACAAACTGTATCCCAGCAGTCCCAGGCTCAGCAGTCCCAAAATGACAACAAAACAATAGGTGACATCCATAACGTAGATGGTGTTTTTAATACACTCATAACTGCTTAATTATTTCTAACTAGATAATGATCTACGTACTACTTCGACACTGTCTTTGAGTGCAGAGGATTCCCAAGTAAGTGTGTTCTTTACAGATGGGAAGGAAGGAATTGCAGTCATAAAAATTTATGTTATTTCAGAGTACCGAGTCGAATATGTCAGTACCAAAGAAAATGTGTAAAAGGTAGGTACATGCTGTAATAATAATACAGTTTTTAAATCTTGATTTTGTCCTTTGCTTTTCATAGGCCATGTATTCTTATACTAGACTCCTTGAAAGCTGCTTCTGTACAAAACACAGTTCAGAATTTACGAGAGTAAGTAATGACAATTTTACCATTCCAGTCTGCTTTAGTCACTCTTATTTGTTGATTATTTCAGGTATTTAGAGGTAGAGTGGGAAGTTAAACTAAAAACTCATCGTCAATTCAGCAAAACAAACATGGTGGATCTATGCCCTAAAGTTCCTAAACAGGACAATAGCAGTGATTGTGGAGTATATTTATTGCAGTATGTGGAAAGCTTCTTCAAGGTATGTGAAGCTATAAATAAGTTTTTAATTCAAAGTGATTACACTCTTTTTTTCCTCTCATTAGGATCCTATTGTTAACTTTGAACTTCCAATTCATTTGGAGAAGTGGTTTCCTCGTCATGTAATAAAGACCAAACGGGAAGATATTCGAGAGCTCATCTTGAAACTTCATTTACAGCAACAGAAGGGCAGCAGTAGCTAGTTAATCTGTACAAACATGACACAGATGTTCTCTAAGATTACTGGAAAGCCTCTTACCAGCATTTGTGTTAGCCAGCTCACAGAGAAGAAAATAACTTGCAGTAGTTTTATAATAAGTCATTGGAACATTATTTAAAATATGTAGGACACATTATTAGAATTGTTGGGATCTCATAGATGGAATGGGAATGGGGGTGATATAGATAAACTTACTAGATATAAATTAAAATTTTATAAATATTTCATATTTTTCTGAGTAAATATGATTGGATTATGCAACAGCATATGTAATATGGGAATGTTTTGTAGATAATAAAACTTACATGATCTGTACTTCCACGTGACTGGGTGCTGAGGGGAGTTAAAGCCTCCCTGGTGCCAGCCCCAGTGCTTGTCAAATTTGCTGACAGGTCACATCATATTGTAATTCTATTCTTTGCAGCTCAAGCATGCAGTATGAATACTGTGTATTTTTTAAAAAAATAATTTAGTATCAAGGCTTCAGAAAATGCCATTTACGGCATCCCTTCTGTATGTAACAAAAAGACATTCATAATGTTAGGAAGATGATAAAAATTCGCTCTTTTAAAGTGCAGCTTATTATTCTCAATTGCTAAATACGATTACTCTGCTTTTTTTTTTTCATTTCTTTTGATGTCATATGTGAGTATCTTATAATTTAGTTCATTTGTTCAGGGTAAAATTTGAAACAAAAAATTTTACCTGTGCAAAATAGTTTTTTAAAAATTATACATGTAGCTCAACTTGAGGTACTGCTATATAAATATTCACTCACATTATCACGGAATTTATGTATAGTTTCTCTAATATAGAAGATAAAATTGGTGTCCTCATAACTTTAACAAAGAAAACCCTCAGTCCTATTTATTAATGGGTAGAATTAAATATATAATTTTATAGCTCAGTTTACCCAGTATTCATCTGCAAAGCCAGATTGCTCTCATTGCTTTTATATTTTTAAATTGTAGCTTTTAGAGACCTATGATCCTCATGGAACTTAATTTTTTATTAAATATTCAGGTAACAGTTCTGAATTCATGTGATAATGGTGGCATTATATATGATTAAACACTTCAGAACTTTCTAATGTTATCAGGAGTATTTTGAGGGAGATATGATTATATTGTATTTTCTCAGATAAGAAAAATGTTTTTTAACAATATTATTTTAATCTGTTTTAAGCATCTCTTAGATTTACATTATAACTACATAAAGCAGTGAAGCAAAGGCAAATTAAGATAAAGCTAGAAAGTCTGAACATTTTATTTCAAAATCATACGAATCGGGGTCAGTTAAGCCTCAGTATTCTTAGCTTTTGTTGATTTTGGCACTATCTTTATATTATTAAATATATTTGTTGTTTGGATATTTCATATAAAGATGGCTATAATTACATATTTCATTCCCAATTTGTGTGTGTTGGGGGGTACTTTTAAAGGTGACTATTGTTTTGTACATCTAATTTTGGGAAAGCAAGTCTATAAGACATCTTGTGATTTCTTAATGTTTTTGTTTGTATGTTTTTCAAAGATATCACTGTCCTTTATCATGTTTTGAAGATTGTTTAAAATTCATTTTCCTAAATTAATGTGCAAGTAATGTTTTGAGGATATCAGTGTTTTATATTAAACATATTTCCAATTCATTAAATTGAGGTGTAATTTTTTTCCTTAAGAAACATGAGCTACTGTTAGAAATAAATTTCCAGTTGTATGCTGCTCTGTGTATATCATGAAATTGATGCTTATAT